CAGACTTTTTCTCTCCATACGTTATGATGTAAATTTTGCTATTCGATTTTCACCTCAGTTTCCTTAAAATGCAAATTCAAGGCTATTTAGCTGACAACCGCTTAGAGTAGTAAAACAGGTTATCAAGAATTCGAAGGTGTGGCTGGGCACGGTGGCTCACGTCTGTAATCCTAGCATTTGGGAGGCTGAGCCGCAAAGATCTCTTGAGGTCAGGAGTTCAAAACCATCTTGGCCAACATGTTGAAACCCCGTCTCTACTAAAAATACAAAAAAAATTAGCCAGGTGTGGTGGCAGGTGCCTATAATCCCAGCTACTCAGGAAGCTGAGGCAGGAGAATCACTTGAAGCCAGGAGGCAGAGGTTGCAGTGAGTCGAGATCAAGCCATTGCACTCCAGCCTGGGCAACAGAGTGAGACTCTGTCTCAAAAAAAAAAAAAAAAAGTAAAAAAGAATTTGAAGGTGTAAGAAAAAAGCTCTTTATGAATCTATAAGATGAACTTCTTTCAGCATACCTAATACATCTGTGTATTTATGTGTTGTTGTGTACACAGTGTTTTGCTACTGAAAATATATAAAAGAGCTCTAATTAATTGGCTTAAGAAAATAAAAGCACTTGGCTGGGTGCAGTGGCTCATGCCTGTACTCCCAGCACTTTGGGAGGCTGAGGTAGGTAGATCACCTGAGGTCAGGAGTTTGAGACTAGCCTGGCCAACATGGTGAAACCCCATCTCTACTAAAAATACAAAAATTAGCCGGACGTGGTGGTGCGCGCCTATAATCCCAGCTACTCCAGAGGCTGAGGCAGGAGAATTGTTGGATCCCGGGAGGAAGAGGTTTCATTGAGCTGAGATCTCATTACTGTACACTCCAGCCTGGGTGACAGAGCAAGACTCCATCTCAAAAAAAAAAAAAAAAAGCTAGTGATTCCATATCTTCAAATCAAATTTCAGTGGAGTGTTTACCGGGCAAGGAAGGCAGGGGGGTCAGCTTGCTGACAGCCTCAACCTGCCAGCCCTCAGCCTGCACATTTGTGATCACCTGGTCACACACCTGGGCAGGAGGCTGCCCCTCCCTGGTTTGAGGAAGCAGGAAAAGGTACCCGCGAGAGACAGCCAGCAGTTCTGTGGAGCAGCGGTGGCCGGCTAGGATGGGCTGTCTCTGGGGTCTGGCTCTGCCCCTTTTCTTCTGCTGGGAGGTTGGGGTCTCTGGGAGCTCTGCAGGTAAGGAGGCCTAGAAGGGCCTGGTGGGCCTCCAGGCTCACCAAGTCAGTCTTAACCAACACAGGCCCCAGCACCCGCAGAGCAGACACTGCGATGACAACGGACGACACAGAAGTGCCCGCTATGACTCTAGCACCGGGCCACGCCGCTCTGGAAACTCAAACGCTGAGCGCTGAGACCTCTTCTAGGGCCTCAACCCCAGCCGGCCCCATTCCAGAAGCAGAGACCAGGGGAGCCAAGAGAATTTCCCCTGCAAGAGAGACCAGGAGTTTCACAAAAACATCTCCCAACTTCATGGTGCTGATCGCCACCTCCGTGGAGACATCAGCCGCCAGTGGCAGCCCCGAGGGAGCTGGAATGACCACAGTTCAGACCATCACAGGCAGTGATCCCGAGGAAGCCATCTTTGACACCCTTTGCACCGATGACATCTCTGAAGAGGCAAAGACACTCACAATGGACATATTGACATTGGCTCACACCTCCACAGAAGCTAAGGGCCTGTCCTCAGAGAGCAGCGCCTCTTCCGACGGCCCCCATCCAGTCATCACCCCGTCACGGGCCTCAGAGAGCAGCGCCTCTTCCGACGGCCCCCATCCAGTCATCACCCCGTCACGGGCCTCAGAGAGCAGCGCCTCTTCCGACGGCCCCCATCCAGTCATCACCCCCTCATGGTCCCCGGGATCTGACGTCACTCTCCTCGCTGAAGCCCTGGTGACTGTCACAAACATCGAGGTTATTAATTGCAGCATCACAGAAACAACAACTTCCAGCATCCCTGGGGCCTCAGACATAGATCTCATCCCCACGGAAGGGGTGAAGGCCTCGTCCACCTCCGATCCACCAGCTCTGCCTGACTCCACTGAAGCAAAACCACACATCACTGAGGTCACAGCCTCTGCCGAGACCCTGTCCACAGCCGGCACCACAGAGTCAGCTGCACCTCATGCCACGGTTGGGACCCCACTCCCCACTAACAGCGCCACAGAAAGAGAAGTGACAGCACCCGGGGCCACGACCCTCAGTGGAGCTCTGGTCACAGTTAGCAGGAATCCCCTGGAAGAAACCTCAGCCCTCTCTGTTGAGACACCAAGTTACGTCAAAGTCTCAGGAGCAGCTCCGGTCTCCATAGAGGCTGGGTCAGCAGTGGGCAAAACAACTTCCTTTGCTGGGAGCTCTGCTTCCTCCTACAGCCCCTCGGAAGCCGCCCTCAAGAACTTCACCCCTTCAGAGACACCGACCATGGACATCGCAACCAAGGGGCCCTTCCCCACCAGCAGGGACCCTCTTCCTTCTGTCCCTCCGACTACAACCAACAGCAGCCGAGGGACGAACAGCACCTTAGCCAAGATCACAACCTCAGCGAAGACCACGATGAAGCCCCCAACAGCCACGCCCACGACTGCCCGGACGAGGCCGACCACAGACGTGAGTGCAGGTAAGTGGCTCCTGCTGGTGATCTTCGGGGATCTGATTTTCATCTTACTGTTCTCCATTTGCAGGTGAAAATGGAGGTTTCCTCCTCCTGTGGCTGAGTGTGGCTTCCCCGGAAGACCTCACTGACCCCAGAGTGGCAGAAAGGCTGATGCAGCAGGTGAGTGGGCACTTTCCGGGCCAGGGGAGTAGCTGAAAGGACAGCTGGCTCTTTTGCTCTCCAGCTCCACCGGGAACTCCACGCCCACGCGCCTCACTTCCAGGTCTCCTTACTGCGTGTCAGGAGAGGCTAACGGACATCAGCTGCAGCCAGGCATGTCCCGTATGCCAAAAGAGGGTGCTGCCCCTAGCCTGGGCCCCCACCGACAGACTGCAGCTGCGTTACTGTGCTGAGAGGTACCCAGAAGGTTCCCATGAAGGGCAGCATGTCCAAGCCCCTAACCCCAGATGTGGCAACAGGACCCTCGCTCACATCCACCGGAGTGTATGTATGGGGAGGGGCTTCACCTGTTCCCAGAGGTGTCCTTGGACTCACCTTGGCACATGTTCTGTGTTTCAGTAAAGAGAGACCTGATCACCCATCTGTGTGCTTCCATCCTGCATTAAAATTCACTCAGTGTGGCCCAGAGGCTGTCTATTGATCTGCATGCTTTCGCCATT